CATGACACTTGGGGAAGAGGAGTCTTTTGAAATTTTAAATTTTATTATTACACAAGTAATACATGGATACATTCGTCTTGTAAAAATTTAACTTCAAAATTCTGTGGAATAAAATGTGAAAGGCCTTTTCTTTGCATCCCATCCCACAGTTAAGAGCTTCTGATGTATTTTTCTGTTTAGGCCTTTAAACTGCACGTTCATACACGTACACCTATATAAATGTACATTTAATTTTAAAAATAACATAAATGGTATCACTACGTAGGTGCCCTTCTGCTAGTTGTTTTCCCATTTAACATGTCCTGGGTAGCCAGTCAGACCACAGATCTACGTTTTAACGGCTGTAATCATATTTCAAAAACAGGATAGAGGCATTATTCATTTATCCATTTTCCTACTGATGGGTGTTAATATAGATTTCAATTTTTTGGTATTACAAACTATGTTGCAAGCAGCAGTTCTCTGGGAATTATCCATTCAAGTATGCACTTATTTTGGGCTCCCCATGTGCTCTACTCGGGGTTCGGAGTAAACAAAACCGACCTAAAAATAATTTTGAATGATAGAAAGGGGGCATTTTCTTTATCCAAGGGGGTGAGGCAGGCTGAAGATGGGTCTCTACTCCCTCCAAGACCATGGAGGGCGTCGGGGTGTCACCCCAGCTGTGAAAAAGGGACCCAGGACCCGCAGATGCTGGCGAGGAACAGGGGTGCGGAGCATGAGTCGGCTTTGCACCACGCCCTGGGGTCTCCAGCACTGAAGCGTTCAGTACCATGCAGAGCAGCTGGGAGCGGGTCCCGCTGGGCGGGGCCGAGCTGCGCGCGACCCTCGGCGCGCTCGGGGAGGCCCAGACAGGGGTGGCCTCTCTGGCCTCCGCTCCCGCGGGCTCTATGACACCGCACTGGCTCGCGGGACGGGGCGGGGTCGGGTGAGGGGGAGGAGACAGCCCCACGCTTTGCGACTCGCGGTGACCCCTACGCGGAACTCTCTCGCGGTAATTCGAAGTACCGCGCCTGCGTGCTGCAGTAGCGCCTGGTGGCGGTGGCAGTTTGCCCGCGGGTGTGTGAAGGGAGACAGTGTGGAGGCCACAGGGTACTCGCCACGATGAGCAGCACCTTAGCTAAGATCGCGGAGATAGAAGCAGAGGTAATGGACGCAGCTGGCGGTTCACTCTTAGTTCTAATTTATGGCTGTGATTCCTCCCTTTTAGATGGCTCGGACTCAAAAGAACAAGGCCACAGCACACCACTTAGGGCTGCTTAAGGCTCGTCTTGCTAAGCTTCGTCGAGAACTCATTACTCCAAAGGGTGGTGGTGGTGGAGGTCCAGGAGAAGGTTTGTGTTCTTCTTCAATATATATATTTTTATCTCCTCTTTTTGGTATTCATTGATGTTTTAGGTTTTGATGTGGCCAAGACAGGTGATGCTCGAATTGGATTTGTTGGTTTTCCATCTGTGGGGAAGTCAACACTGCTTAGTAACCTGGCAGGGGTATATTCTGAGGTGGCAGCCTATGAATTCACTACTCTGACCACTGTGCCTGGTGTCATCAGATACAAAGGTGCCAAGATCCAGGTGAGTCAAGCCTGCAGACTAAGGAAGGAAAGTTCATCCTCTTCCCCCATTCTTAATCTTGCAGCTCCTGGATCTCCCAGGTATCATTGAAGGTGCCAAGGATGGGAAAGGTAGAGGTCGTCAAGTCATTGCAGGTGAGTGGTTTAAGTGCCACCATCCTGGGATATTTCTTGCGTATGTTTTTTTCTTACTCTTCAGTGGCCCGAACCTGTAACTTGATCTTGATTGTTCTGGATGTCCTGAAACCTTTGGGACATAAGAAGATAATTGAAAATGAGCTGGAAGGCTTTGGCATTCGCTTGAACAGCAAACCCCCCAACATTGGCTTTAAGAAGAAGGACAAGGGAGGCATTAATCTCACAGCCACTGTAAGTGGGGAATATGACATGGGGCAGGCTGCGTGCTGACTAGTCATCTGCTATTCCCTTTCAGTGCCCCCAGAGTGAGCTGGATGCTGAAACTGTGAAGAGCATTCTGGCTGAATACAAGATTCATAATGCCGATGTGACTCTACGTAGTGATGCTACAGCTGATGACCTCATTGATGTGGTGGAAGGAAACAGGTACTGACTGAGTGTGCAGTCTGTGCCTGACTACTAATACCCTGTTTTTCTTCACTTTCTGTAGAGTTTATATCCCCTGTATCTATGTGTTAAATAAGATTGACCAAATCTCCATTGAGGAATTGGATATCATCTATAAGGTGCCTCACTGTGTACCCATCTCTGCCCATCACCGCTGGAATTTTGATGACCTATTGGAAAAGATCTGGGACTATCTGAAACTAGTGAGAATGTAAGTCTTTGTGGATAGGGTAATGTTGCTATAGGCAGTAATCTTTATGCCCTCTCTATTCTAGTTACACCAAACCCAAAGGCCAGTTACCAGATTACACATCCCCAGTGGTGCTTCCTTACTCCAGGACCACAGTGGAGGATTTCTGCATGAAGATTCACAAAAATCTTATCAAAGAATTTAAATAGTAAGTATCATGGGCCTGTGGTCCCTCCTTTTTACACTGACTGTTCTTTTTCCCTTCCATGCAGTGCTCTGGTCTGGGGTCTCTCTGTGAAACACAATCCTCAGAAAGTGGGTAAAGACCATACGTTGGAGGATGAGGATGTCATTCAAATTGTGAAGAAGTGAAACCTTTCCCTTTTCCCATCTGCCGGACGAACCACAACAGCGTTCCCCATGATCAAGCACCCTACCCCAGTTCTTTCTGGTTTTGGCAGTCACTGGATCAGGATCCAGGGGAGGGAGATGGAGGCACCCAAACTGGAACTTCATTTGTCTTACCTTGGTGTCACCTTGTATGTCGAACTGCATAAAAGATCTGGTAGGCTGGTCAGCTACATGCAGCTCATGTGTCATTGTCAGAATTTGTTTTGGGATGGGCTGAATGAGGAAGGGTATATACGGTGAAGCAGCTACAGAAGGGATCCTTGGGAACTTCATCTTGAGTGTGAAATGGATAAAAATATGACATGCTGCATCTTACTTGATGTTTACTTATGGGAACCCCTTCCAAACTAGATATGGCTTTCAGTCCTTTCAAGTAGTCTTTCCCACATGATACTGGAGAGAGGAAGGACTTTATGTAAGTTAATTGATCACTCCCCGCAAGGCTAACCTATTTTGGGAGATCATGTAATTAAG